AAAATCAGGCCAAAGGTGCAGGCAGGACAGAGGCCTGACTTACCAGAAAATAAACGTCTGGTCTATTCCACTTGTAGTGCCAGTTTACATTGTCTGGCGAGAGCCAACTACCAGGGCCTCCGGGTAGAAGAAAGAAAGGGTATCAGTGGAACTGAGAGTGTATACAGTGGCGCCTGAAAGCGGGTAGAAGAAAGAAAGGGTATCAGTGGAACTGAGAGTGTATACAGTGGCGCCTGAAAGCGGGTAGAAGAAAGAAAGGGTATCAGTGGAACTGAGAGTGTATACAGTGGCGCCTGAAAGCGGGTAGAAGAAAGAAAGGGTATCAGTGGAACTGAGAGTGTATACAGTGGCGCCTGAAAACCCAACCTCGCCAGGCTTCCCTGTCTCCTGTGTGCAGCATGTGTGCAGTGCATTCCCCTGGAAGGTAAATTCGCGGAGTCCCGCAGCCCACCTGTGTCCACCTAGCCTGTAAGTGCCCCCTGAGGGTATCAAAGCACGCGGACTTCCGCCTGAAGCAAAGCCACCGGGCGGCAAGTTTCCCCGTTAACAACAACGAAGACAGAGAGGACTTGGCAGCTGTGACGGATCTGCAATAATTAAACTGACGTTGCTGTTTAGAAGCCTGGGGGTCGCCTGCAGCCTCCCAGGCTCCACTCCATCGGCTCCAGCGCTGCAGGCGGGCCGTGCATGTCTCTAGATGCATATTAAGCAAAAAGTTTCTAAAGAGGATCGCGTGGAACCCAGCAATTGATTAAGAATCTCAATGGCCCTAATCCCCTGAGAATTGAACTAAGGGCTCCCCAGCAAACACAGCGATTTACATGGGGCCTAGAGAGAGCGAGCACTGCCGGGGGCGGCGGCGAAGGGCAGCAGTGGTGGGACGGGCGGGGTAGGGGGAGTTACTGAGCATGCGCCCGGGTAGGGGCGTGGGGGAGTTACTGAGCATGCGCCCAGGTAGGGGCGTGGGGGAGTTACTGAGCATGCGCCCGGGTAGGGGCGTGGGGGAGTTACTGAGCATGCGCCCGAGGGTGTTTCGGGGCGTCCGAAGCGGGCGTGCTCCAGCCTGCTCAGCAGCGAGTGGTTGGAAATTAGCAAAGTGAGAGGGTGCGTGGCCTGAGGGACTCGGGGAGGCTGAGGGCTTTTTTTCTCAACACTGTGAAGCTCAGGGAAAGGAGTAGAACTGGGAACCAAGTAAAGTAAAATCGTGGCAAGTGGGCATAGACCTGAAATCTCCTTCGTGAGGGAACCCAGAACGTGCAGCTCAATGTATGTTTGGAACGAACAGGTGAAAGGAAGCAGGAGGAGGAGGGAGTTCTAGCGAAGACTTCGGAGGGAAGCAACCCATCCCCTGCCACAAGAAAGCACCGCCACTCCAGTGGGAACGGACACGCGTGCACACAGCCACGAGTGAGGTTTGAAAGAGGCCCCACCCTCCATTACACCTGTGCTCCACCGTGGCCCCCAGCCAAGTTTAATCTCCCATTCAGCACTTACTTCTGGAAGCTTCTTTCCCTTTCCTTCCCACCACTCATTGGCCTTTCACCCCCTAGTTTTTTGTCTGTGTGTGGGACTGTCTTCCCCCACTCCCCTTGACTGAAGTTCCTTGAGAGCAGCAGCCCTCTTTTTATCAGGGAAGAGATTTGAAGCTCAGGACATTCTTATCCAAGTAGGTGCTAGCCACCTGGGTAGTCAAGACAGGGCCCTGCACAGTTAATGTGAATCTTGTCATAATGCCAGGGTTATTGTTTTGCAAGGAGCCGGTCATAGAACACTAGATTGCATTGTCACTGGGAAATAAGCTCATTCTATTAGCTTGTTTCTCAGCTAGCTTATGTAGAAATTTGCCACAGTTGTTACTGCTGGGCACCTGCCCTGGATCTGATCATCAATTATATCATCTCTTCCATCTGATGGACTGCACCTCACCCCTTGCTTTTTCAGAGCTGGCGAAGCTGGGCCAAGGAAAGCGATAGTGCCAGCTGAGTGGAATGTGCAGGAAGGGACCGAGGAGGGGCACTATGTACTGGAGAAAAGAGATGGGGTCTCCAGGACAGGGGTAAGGACACTAGACTGAGGGCACAAAGGAAGGAAACCACAAGGAAGTAGAGTAGGGAAGTGGGGAGCATGCTGAGGAGAGAGGTCAAGAGATGGTGACCGCTCTCTGCATGCCCCAAGGAGATGGTGATGACACTCCCAAGTCCATGTGGGACTCCCTCCTTATGCGGGCCTCAGTCTGTCATCTTCCTTGGAGCAGGACCAAAGTAAATAAGATAAAGTCACAATTTCTCATCCTTCTTCACTCAACTTTTCTTTGAGGTGAGTTGGCATTTTTGTAAAAGAATGCATTCCTCACAACACCTTTCATAATTCCTTTCTACAGGAGAGAATACAGCAGTTCCAAGGACAAGGGATTCGTACCACTGCTCCTCACTCAGTAAATAGCAGAGACAGAATTTGAACGTGAGTCTGACTGATTCCAAAACCCATGTAATATTTACCTATTATATTTATTGTTTATTTTCAGCATATCCCAGTAGAATACGGGCTTTTCCAGGGCAGGAACCTTTAGCTGGTTTGCTGGTTGGTGGTACATCAAGCTCCTAGAACGGAACTGGAAACGCAGAAGACACTTAAATAGGTATTTGCTGTTAAATGAGCTGCTGATAAGGAAAGTATTTCATTCTTTCTTTTTTTTGAGACAGGGTCTCACTCTGTCACCTGAGCTAGAGTGCAGTGGTGCGATCACAGCTTACTGCAGCATTGAACTCCTGGGCTCAAGTGATCCTCTTGCCTCAGCCTCCCAAGTAACTGTGACTGCAGGTGTGTACCACCATGCCTGGCTGATTTTTAAAGGACATTGACCCATAATTTTATTTTCTTGTAGTGTCCTTGCTGGCCTTGCAAAATGAGTTTGGAAGGGTTGATTCCATCCTCTTCAGTTGTTGGAAAGAGTTTAAGAAGGGTTGGTGTTAATTCTTCTCTTTAAATATTTGATGAAATTCACCAGTGAAGCCGTGACATCCTGGGATATTCTTTGTTGAGAGGTTTGTGATTTCTGATTCAATCTCCTTACTTAGGCCCATGTCCTCTGTCTCTCATGCTTTTCAGATGTGTCTTAGTGCCTGCTCCTTGCACAGAAGCTGAATCCAAACAAGCCACTGAGGAAGTTACATTTCACTTCACTTCTTAATAACATAGGTATGTCGATCCCATTAGATAGGAGTGTGTCTCCATTTTGATGGGGCTCTCTTTATTGTTTCAGGTTGAATGCCTTTGAGAACTTGATGCATAAAATTTGCATGACTCCTCACTCCTTTCTGGATCTCTCATTGGACTCAAGCCAGCATGGCTCACACCACAAAGGTTAACGGCAGTGCCTCAGGTAACCCTGTGCTCTGGAGTTTGTGTGTTAAAGTCATTATAATATTCTTTTCTCCCTCTTCTAGGAAAAGCAGGTGATATTCTCAGTGGAGACCAGGACAAGGAACAGAAAGACCCTTACTTTGTGGAGACCCCCTATGGTTATCAACTAGACTTAGATTTCCTCAAATATGTGGATGACATACAGAAGGGAAATACCATCAAAAGACTGAACATCCAGAAGAGGCGGAAGCCGTCCGTGCCATGCCCAGAACCCAGGACCACATCTGGTCAGCAAGGTATATGGACTTCCACTGAATCCCTCTCATCCTCCAACAGTGATGACAACAAGCAGTGCCCCAACTTCCTCATAGCCAGAAGTCAAGTTACATCAACTCCAATCTCAAAGCCACCTCCCCCTCTGGAGACCTCACTCCCTTTTCTTACCATCCCAGAAAATCGACAGCTGCCACCTCCCTCACCACAACTCCCAAAGCATAACCTTCATGTCACCAAGACACTGATGGAGACCCGGAGAAGACTGGAACAGGAGAGAGCCACCATGCAGATGACACCGGGTGAGTTCAGAAGGCCCAGGCTGGCCAGTTTTGGAGGCATGGGCACCACAAGCTCCCTCCCTTCTTTTGTGGGTTCTGGAAACCACAATCCTGCCAAGCACCAGCTTCAGAATGGATACCAAGGTAATGGGGATTATGGTAGCTATGCCCCAGCTGCTCCCACCACTTCCTCCATGGGGAGCTCCATCCGCCACAGCCCCCTGAGCTCAGGGATCTCCACCCCAGTGACCAACGTGAGCCCCATGCACCTGCAGCACATCCGCGAGCAGATGGCCATTGCTCTGAAACGCCTGAAGGAGCTGGAGGAGCAGGTGCGAACCATCCCTGTGCTCCAGGTAAAGATCTCTGTCTTGCAAGAAGAGAAAAGGCAGTTGGTCTCACAGCTGAAAAACCAAAGGGCTGCATCCCAGATCAATGTCTGTGGTGTGAGGAAGCGGTCCTATAGTGCGGGGAACGCCTCCCAGCTGGAACAGCTCTCCCGGGCCCGAAGAAGTGGCGGGGAATTATACATTGACTATGAGGAGGAAGAAATGGAGACCGTAGAACAGAGCACGCAGAGGATAAAGGAGTTCCGGCAACTTACAGCAGACATGCAAGCCCTGGAGCAGAAGATCCAGGACAGCAGCTGTGAGGCCTCCTCAGAGCTCAGGGAGAATGGAGAGTGCCGGTCTGTGGCTGTGGGTGCCGAGGAGAACATGAACGACATCGTCGTGTACCACAGAGGCTCCAGGTCCTGTAAGGATGCAGCTGTAGGGACACTTGTTGAGATGAGAAATTGTGGGGTCAGCGTGACAGAGGCCATGCTTGGAGTGATGACTGAAGCTGACAAAGAAATTGAGCTGCAACAGCAGACCATAGAATCCTTGAAGGAAAAGATCTATCGCCTAGAAGTACAGCTTAGAGAAACCACCCATGACCGGGAGATGACTAAACTGAAACAAGAGCTGCAGGCTGCTGGATCGAGGAAAAAGGTTGACAAAGCCACGATGGCCCAGCCGCTTGTTTTCAGTAAGGTGGTGGAGGCAGTGGTGCAGACCAGAGACCAAATGGTCGGCAGTCACATGGACCTGGTGGACACGTGTGTTGGGACCTCCGTGGAAACAAACAGTGTAGGCATCTCCTGCCAGCCTGAATGTAAGAATAAAGTCGTAGGGCCTGAGCTGCCTATGAATTGGTGGATTGTTAAGGAGAGGGTGGAAATGCATGACCGATGTGCTGGGAGGTCTGTGGAAATGTGTGACAAGAGTGTGAGTGTGGAAGTCAGCGTCTGCGAAACAGGCAGCAACACAGAGGAGTCTGTGAACGACCTCACACTCCTCAAGACAAACTTGAATCTCAAAGAAGTGCGGTCTATCGGTTGTGGAGATTGTTCTGTTGACGTGACCGTCTGCTCTCCAAAGGAGTGCGCCTCCCGGGGCGTGAACACTGAGGCTGTTAGCCAGGTGGAAGCTGCCGTCATGGCAGTGCCTCGTACTGCAGACCAGGACACTAGCACAGATTTGGAACAGGTGCACCAGTTCACCAACACCGAGACGGCCACCCTCATAGAGTCCTGCACCAACACTTGTCTAAGCACTTTGGACAAGCAGACCAGCACCCAGACTGTGGAGACGCGGACAGTAGCTGTAGGAGAAGGCCGTGTCAAGGACATCAACTCCTCCACCAAGACGCGGTCCATTGGTGTTGGAACGTTGCTTTCTGGCCATTCTGGGTTTGACAGGCCATCAGCTGTGAAGACCAAAGAGTCAGGTGTGGGGCAGATAAATATTAACGACAACTATCTGGTTGGTCTCAAAATGAGGACTATAGCTTGTGGGCCACCACAGTTGACTGTGGGGCTGACAGCCAGCAGAAGGAGCGTGGGGGTTGGGGATGACCCTGTAGGGGAATCTCTGGAGAACCCCCAGCCTCAAGCTCCACTTGGAATGATGACTGGCCTGGATCACTACATTGAGCGTATCCAGAAGCTGCTGGCAGAACAGCAGACACTGCTGGCTGAGAACTACAGTGAACTGGCAGAAGCTTTCGGGGAACCTCACTCACAGATGGGCTCCCTCAACTCTCAGCTCATCAGCACCCTGTCGTCTATCAACTCTGTCATGAAATCTGCAAGCACTGAAGAGCTGAGGAACCCTGACTTCCAGAAAACCAGTCTGGGTAAAATCACAGGTAGGTGGTACCCTGAGGACCTGGGAATGAGGCACACACTCTGTACCTTTCTTTTTCCTGATAGGCAATTATTTGGGATATACCTGTAAGTGTGGGGGCCTTCAGTCAGGAAGTCCCTTAAGCTCCCAGACATCCCAGCCTGAGCAAGAAGTGGGGACCTCAGAAGGAAAGCCAATCAGCAGCCTGGATGCCTTCCCCACTCAGGAAGGTACGCTGTCTCCAGTGAACCTGACAGACGACCAGATCGCCGCTGGCCTCTATGGTAACTTTTCTCACTCACAGTCATTGGCATCATTTTCATTTTTATTGCCTTGACTTTTTCACAGCATGTACAAACAATGAAAGTACACTGAAGTCCATCATGAAGAAGAAAGATGGTAACAAAGATTCAAATGGCGCAAAAAAGAATCTTCAGTTTGTTGGCATTAATGGAGGGTAAGGAAAGATGGTGGTTCTAGAGGCTAATGTTGCATCTCCTGAAATCCCAATTGCCACCTAGGTATGAAACAACTTCAAGTGATGATTCCAGCTCAGATGAAAGCTCTTCTTCCGAGTCAGATGACGAGTGTGATGTCATTGAGTATCCTCTTGAAGAAGAGGAGGAGGAGGAGGATGAAGACACTCGGGGAATGGCAGAAGGGCACCATGCAGTTAATATTGAAGGTTTGAAGTCTGCCAGGGTGGAAGATGAAATGCAGGTTCAAGAATGTGAACCTGAGAAGGTGGAAATCAGAGAGAGGTGTGGTACATTCCCCTTCCCTCCCTTGCCCCGACCAATCGTAACTTGTTTTTTCTCCTTTCAGGTATGAATTAAGTGAAAAGATGTTGTCTGCATGCAACTTACTGAAAAATACTATAAATGACCCCAAAGCTTTGACCAGCAAAGATATGGTGAGTCTGACCTGCAAACACCATCCCCAGTGGAAGAACTAACGACCACTTGGTGTTTTGGCAGAGGTTCTGTCTGAACACCCTCCAGCACGAGTGGTTCCGCGTGTCCAGTCAGAAGTCAGCCATTCCAGCCATGGTGGGGGACTACATAGCTGCTTTTGAGGCCATTTCCCCAGATGTCCTCCGCTATGTCATCAACTTGGCAGACGGCAACGGCAACACAGCCCTCCATTACAGCGTGTCCCACTCCAACTTCGAGATTGTGAAGCTGCTGTTAGATGCCGGTATGTTGGCTGCCCTTCCACCCTCTCTTCTCCCTAAGAGACTTTTTTTTTTTTTTTTTTACAGATGTGTGTAATGTGGATCACCAGAACAAGGCAGGCTACACCCCCATCATGTTGGCGGCCCTCGCCGCTGTGGAAGCAGAGAAGGACATGCGGATTGTGGAAGAACTCTTCGGCTGTGGGGATGTGAATGCCAAAGCTAGTCAGGTTAGTGCGCCTGGTTCCTGTGCTCAGGAATGACTTCTGAAGTCCTTGTCATCTCTTCCCATAGGCGGGACAGACGGCCCTCATGCTGGCGGTCAGTCACGGACGGATAGACATGGTGAAGGGCCTTCTGGCCTGTGGGGCTGATGTCAACATCCAGGATGACGAGGGCTCCACGGCCCTCATGTGTGCCAGCGAGCACGGACACGTGGAGATTGTCAAGCTGCTGCTGGCCCAGCCCGGCTGCAACGGTCACCTAGAGGACAACGTAAGCTGTCTCCATTGGGCCTCCTGGCCAGGAACATGGCTTGTTCTTTCCATCTTATCTTAAGGATGGCAGCACTGCGCTCTCAATCGCCCTGGAAGCAGGACACAAGGACATCGCTGTTCTTCTGTATGCCCATGTCAACTTTGCAAAAGCCCAGTCTCCGGTCAGTGTTGTGCATTTGGCATTTGTAAATAGACCCCCAGTTTTTTTCCTTTCCTGGTCTCTAGGGCACCCCTAGGCTTGGAAGGAAGACGTCTCCTGGCCCCACCCACCGAGGTTCATTTGATTGATTGTATGCAAATAGCCCTTTATTTACATGCCACTATTAAGCTGCTAATTGTTCCTGTTGGGGTGACAGATACTGAATGTATACGTATTGTGCCTGAGCTCACCAGCAAACAGAAGCATCAAGCCCAGGGGTAAAGGCTGAAGCTTTCACAGTGCAGAGACTGCTAGCCTGGGCACACACACCTCCTTTCTGGCCGTCTTCTGTGTAGGGCACACTTTAACCCAGTCTCTGTTGCTGTTGAGTCTCTGCTCCGTTTTGTACAGTCACAGGGAATTCTGATCTGAAGGGGCACCTTCTGTTCACTCCCACAAAGTGGTGTCTGGTTCTCACTGAGACGTTTTAAGATTTTTCCACAAATATTTATATGTACTAAATGTGGAACCATTAGAAAGTTCTTCCAAAATCTCATTCCAGCATAGTTTTGGATTTTTCTTTTGTCTTATTTTAAAATAAGGAAGTCGAGATGACTTTGATCATTGGTAACTTGGGCCTGGGCCAGACAAAGTATAAAACTTACAAAAGAATATTCTCATTTGGTCTTAACTAGGTAGATGTAATATATGACTTTTTATAAAAAGGGTATCTATATGAACTTGACACAGTATTTTCAGCTTTTGTATTCCATACTAAAGCCATGAAGAACTACACGTAACATCATCATTTGTATTAATTGCACAACTCCAATGCTAAAGGTTGGATTGTGTTAGAGGAATCGGCTCTGTATTTGCCTCTAGAGAAACACAGTGTTCTCTTTGTATTTATGGATTCCTTTTTACCGTGTCACATTTACTTTGGTCCTCTATGTATTTAAATGTTTGAAGTGCCTTAGACTCTTGCCATATTTTCAAAATAAAATTCCATTAAGCTCTTTTCCTTGTCCCTGTTTCATCTCTGATAGCTG